GATATGGTAAACTATTAAAATAGTTTGGGTATTAAAATATGAAATAATTGGGTATTAATTCAAAATCCAAGAGTTGCCATTGAACAAACCTGTAGGCATAGGTAAGTGCTGAGGTGAAAGTGCCAACCAAAGCCGTTAGATTGAACATTTATGCCTGGAGGGAATCAGTAGAGGAACTGGCTGTGGACCTTCACCTCTGCATCCCCTTTGCTTTCTGCTGTAGCTGGGTATCACAAAAACAACAACAAAAGCCACTTATTTCTTAAAGACAGAGAAAGGATAGTTCCTTCCATTTAGGCATTCCTAAATTGCCTCCCCGGTGGCCCCTGCGCTCTTGGAGGAGGTCAAGGCAGAGCAGACCCTCAGGTGGGGGAGCGATGCACTTGACCCTGAGGACATCAGGTACCAGGCCCACTAGCCCCCGCAGGCGCGGAGCTGCGGCTGCAGCCACCAGCCTAGACGTGGCGCGCCCGCAGCAAGTGGCTGGACACCGCAGACCAGGCCCGCGTCCCCAGCAGCGCGGATCCCGGGGCCAGCCGCCCAGGCAGCAAAGTCAGGCGGTCGGCTTCGCCAGCAGCCGATGAGTCTCATCCTGTGGATTGCCCAGCGCCAGGGATCAGGATCCGGAGAGGTGTCCAGGAGGAGCAGACCCTCAGACCAGGTAGGCTGTGCACTCAGTGACCCTGACGCCATCCAAGGGAAGCTCCGCCATCCCGCGCCAGTGCCAGAGCTGCAACTGCAAACTGCGCGTCCTGGCACGAGCAGCGGTGGGGGCGGGTGGGGGAAGGAGCGAGTGACTCTCCAGGCGTCTTCCGCTACCTGACACCAGCCAGGCAGCCCCCAGGGCCAGAGCGTCAGCGCCGAAGCCAGGCTCATCCGGGAAGCCACTCCGGTGGCCGCGGGGTGCCCATGCCAGCACCAGATCTCTCTTCGGAAGGAGGAGCGGGGCGGGCTACACGGCCAGGCGGGCCCTCCCCTTAAGGCGGGGTGGGCCGCGCGCCTGCGATTTTCCGTCCGTGGTCCTGGGGCAGCCCTGGCCAGCCCAGGAGAACCCGCGAGCCCAGCGGCGCCTGCACCTGCGGCTTCCGGGAGCCGGGCGGCTTTGCGAGGCTCACTAGGTCTGAGAGGTCGGAGGCCGCCAGTGTCGCTGCTGAAGGGTGGACCAGGCGGGATCGCGGATTCTGGGCTAGATCGCAGACTTGGTATCGCGGATTGGGATTTGGATCGGGGATTTAGCAATTTTATTTATTACTTTTTTATATACAGAATTCGACACCAAATTTTGGAACTTAAAAAGAAGATTCTTAAAACTTACAATCCAGGTAAGACTTCTGATAGTGAATTTCTCATTTCTTTTATAATGCAGTATACCTTTTTCTTTAATAGATTCTGGGAGTTCTGATGAATATGCAGTCAGGTAGGATTTTACAGATTTAAAAAAATATGTTACACCTGTTCATAGCTGTCTTCATTGTTTCCAGCCCAGGGCTTCCCAGCTGTCTTCATCCAGGCCTGCGCCGGTGTTCACAGTGGTCCTCATCTAAGCCAGCCAAGAAGATCTCTGTCATCCACGTGACAGCCAGCCCAGATGTCCCTAGCCGTCCTCATCAAGGCCAGCCAGTTTGCTTACACGTGTGCTAATTGGAGCCAGCCACCCTCATAGAGGCCATCCCAGGTACCGACAGCCATCCACACTGGGCCCAGCCCCAACATGATGACAGTTACTCTGTGTTTCCTAGATTACGATGAGGACCTGGTGCAGGAAGCTTCATCTGAAGATGTCCTGGGCGTTCATATGGTAAGTTCTTCTTTATGTTTCTGAGATGGAAACCTTGTAGTGTTTTGTTTTTCTCTAAATGCAGGTGGACAAAGACACAGAGAGAGACAGTACGTATTCTGGAATCACCCCTATGCTGAGGAAGGTGCTGACGGTCACTCTGTATCCTCCTAGTTGAGATGAAACGGCAACTACGGCGACTACGGGAGCTCCACCTATACAGCACATGGAAGAAGTACCAAGAGGCGATGAAGGTCAGGCCACCTGGATTTGTCTGAGAAAAAACTGCTCATAGCAATTTATTTTCTGTCGTTACAGACATCCTTGGGAGTTCCACAATGTGGTACGTATTGGGGAACCCCTCTCATACTGATGCAACGTGCTGACAATTACTCTGTGTTTCCTAGAGCGTGACGAAGGCTCCTTGGGCAAGCCATTGTGTCCACCCGAGATACTCTCGGAGACGTTGCCAGGCTCTGTGAAGGTAAAGTCTTTTTTGTTTATCTGAGGTGGGAATCTCATAATGTTTTTCTTTTCTCTATTTGCAGAAAAGGGTATGCTTTCCATCAGAAGGTATGTATTCTGGGTTTACTCTTTTTATTGTTCCATGCAGTGACACTTACCCTATTTCTCCTAGATCATCTAGAGGAGTTTATAGCAGAACATCTCCCTGAAGCATCCAATCAGAGTCTCCTCACTGTTGCCCATGTAAGTTGTTCTTTTTTTGTCTGAAAGGGGAACCCTCATGGTGTTTTTCTTTCTCTAAACGCAGGCAGACGCAGGCACCCAAACCAACGGTATGTATTCTGGGATCACCTTTTTGCTAAGGGCTCATGTGCTTATAGCGACTCTGTTTCCTAGGTGACCTGGAAGACCTGGAGGAGCATGGGCCAGGGCAGACAGTCTCTGAGGAAGCCACAGAAGTTCACACGGTAAAGTCGTCTTCTTTCCTCTGAAAAGGAAATCTGATCCTCATAGTGTTTTGTTTTTCTCTAGATGGAGGGGGACCCAGACACACTGGCCGAATGTACGTATTCTGGGATCATCTCTTTGTTTAGGAAGGTGCTGATGGTCACTTTGTATCCTCCTAGTTCTGATCAGGGATGTACTTCAGGAGCTGTCCAGTTACAACGGTGAGGAGGAGGACCCAGAGGAGGTGAAGGTCAGGCCAACTGGATTTGTCTGAGAAAAAACTGCTCATAGCAATTTATTTTCTGTCGTTACAGACATCCTTGGGAGTTCCACAACGTGGTACGTATTGGGGAACCCCTCTCATACTGATGGCTCATGTGCTTATAGCGACTCTGTTTCCTAGGTGACCTGGAAGACCTGGAGGAGCATGTGCCAGGGCAGACAGTCTCTGAGGAAGCCACAGGGGTTCACATGGTAAAGTCGTCTTCTTTCCTCTGAAAAGGAAATCTGACCCTCATAGTGTTTTCTTTTTCTCTAGATGCAGGTGGACCCAGCCACGCTGGCAAAGAGTACGTATTCTGGGATCCTCTCTTTGTTTAGGGCTCATGTGCTTATAGCGACTCTGTTTCCTAGGTGACCTGGAAGACCTGGAGGAGCATGTGCCAGAGCAGACAGTCTCTGAGGAAGCCACAGGGGTTCACATGGTAAAGTCGTCTTCTTTCCTCTGAAAAGGAAATCTGACCCTCATAGTGTTTTCTTTTTCTCTAGATGCAGGTGGACCCAGCCACACTGGCAAAGCGTACGTATTCTGGGATCATCTCTTTGTTTAGGCTCCTCCGGACACTCTGATGCTTGCTTCACAGAATTGGAAGACTCCACCATTACAGGCAGCCACCAGCAGGTAATTGATCTCCTCTTATATGCTGGCTGTCTCTGGACATGCACAATTGTTCTCTTCCTCACAGATGTCAGCAAGTCCTTCCTCTGCACCTGCAGAAGAAGCAACAGAAAAGACCAAAGTGGAAGAGGAAGTGTGAGTGTGCAGTGGGCAGAATGATGAGGGAATGGCTACGCTCACTTTCTTGTTGTCCCATCAGGAAAACCAGAAAGCCCAAGAAGAAAACCAGGAAGCCCAGCAAGAAAAGCCGGTGGAATGTCCTGAAATGTTGGGACATTTTTAATATATTTTAGAGACCTCTGAAGGCAAGTGAAGGATGCCCTGAGAACATGCTCCATAGTGACCCTTGCACCTCTGTCTGTGTTGCAGATTCCTCGACCACCAGGAAGGGCCCCGACGTGGGGATGTCAACATGGCTCAGACTTGATGTGGATCGTGATCATTTCGGGAAATGTGTTACTCCAAAAACTTTTATAATCTTTGCTTAATTTGTTTTTAAATACTTTCCTGGCTGGGCGTGGTGGCTTATGCCTGTAATCCCAGCACTTTGGGAGGCCGAGGCGGGTGGATCACCTGAGGTCAGGAGTTCAAGACCAGCCTGGCCAACAAGGTGAAACCCCGTCTCTACTAAAAATACAAAAATTAGCTAGGCGTGGTGGCGCACTCTTGTAGTCCCAGCTATTTGGGAGGCTGAGGCAGGAGAATCACTTGAACTCAGGAGGCGGAGGTTGCGGTGAGCCGAGATCATGCCACTGCACCCCAGCACCTGGCTACAGAGTGAGACTTTGTCTCAAAAAAAAAAAAAAAAGAACAAAAAAATTCTGACTTTAACCTCTGTTTTTCAGAGGGCACAAATTGTTCTTGTATTGTTTCCATTTTACATTTTTTTCTTGAAGTTATTTTCCAATTGTTTTCATTCTTTCTGAAGTTTTGTTTACTCGGTTTTAAGTTTTTGTAATTTTGATAGACTTCTTTTGTGCTTTCATTTTCTTAATGACTTTTACCTCATTTTTAAAACAAATCCATAGTATGGTAAGTTACATCAATATGGAGTATTTTTATGTGCCTGTTTTATTTTTTCTTAATTTTATTAAAGGATGATATTGATGATGAAATGTCTTACGATGATCATTTAGAGGTTTATTTCGAACAACTGGCAATTCCAGGAATGATGGAATAAAGCATACGAAGTAGAAGGACTGGAACCTCCAGAAAAAGTACTTTAAGTTACCTACAGGTGATCCTAGTCAGGTATGTTACAGTCTTAATGGCTTTTCAGAAATCTTTGGTTTTCTTTTAACTCTGTTTTTTACAGGTATGAATTGATAAGAAATGCCTGCACCTTCCCTCCTTCCTATCTTTCCCTTGCCTACAGAAAATTAAAAGGCAAAACAATGGACATCTACATATTCTTCATTCAGATCAACCAGTGGCTAGCATTTGCCACCTTTTGCAGTTTCTTTCTCTTTCCATAAGTACTTTCTTCTCTGAATCATTTGAAAGTAAGTTGAAAAGAGCATGATGTTTTACCCCATGATTAATACAGCTAAGTTATTCTTTCAACAGGCAAATGAAAACAGTAGCCTAAAGTGTCAGTTTCAACCCGAAAATAACAGCTCTGATTTCTCATGGCTCACACTCGTCTGAAATGACTCGGGTAGAGGCTGAGGAAGGCTGTGTTGTTTGTCTACCTGGGACTAGTAAGTATAGAAATAGAATTCCTTTGTTCTTAAGTAAAGCAGAATTCTGGTTATTGAATCACAGCACCTACTGAAAGAAGTTCTCAAGTTCTGATTGAGTTCTAAAATTCTTTTGAAGATTGGAATTCTTCATATGTAAGTAAAAACAATTTCTGATGACCCATTTCTTTTCATAAATCAATCCCTTTTTTGTAATTAGGTAAAAAGAGAAGAGAAAGACATTCTTGATTTTGGTGACTAGAGTTGTAGATGCTGGAAGCTTTGCCACTAACATTGATGAACCAGATGCATGTCACCAGCCCATCACGGTGATTCTTAATGCCGTTAAGTATGAACATACAGTAAAATACTGTTGTTACTAAATCTGAGTCTTGTATTTCTGAACAGGGCACCATGGGCCGGCACTGCCACGTTTTCCAAGGAACCTGCCAGAGCTCCTGCGGAAGCTGCTCCTCGGGCGATGGAGTCCCTTTGCTGCTAGGCCCTTCTTCAGTCACCACAGGATGCCTGCCATTCATGAACAGGAAGGAGAGGACGGGCTTTGAATAAAAAACAGGTAAGTTTCCAAACTGCTTTTTTTCATCAAGAGGATCTTCAACTGAGATTATTTTCTTTGTTAGGATCCAGGAAATATTTGTGAGGCCATTTGGACTTCAGTGTGAAATGGTGTTAAAAGATGAAGTCATTTATTCAAGAAGTAAACCTCTGCCACCTGGACTGTGCTCAGACATTTCATTGATTTTGTTTAATAAACATTTTCTGGCTTTGGGAGGTGTCTCTCTTGGTAGAGCACAGTGTCAAAGATGGACAAGATGGACACATAGTCCATTATTTGGTATTGTTTGTGTATGGGAGCGGACCACAAATTAATGTTTGGAGAACAATTTTGTCATAACACACTGTTGAGGCTCAGTTGTACAGAACTGGAAAAGTCTTTCAGCTTGGCACATGTCCTGATTCAGCCTTTGTTTAACATACATTCCAATCCGGATTCTATCTTCACTGGCTACAAAGACCACCTGATACGTGCACCACGACACAGGAGCTGCTGGAGAGGGGGTAGTGTTATCACCTCAAACCCACAGCCATATTTTTCAAAAGCCAGCTTAGAGAGAGGTGTACTGATAGCTGCATAGAGAACATGCAGTCCATCCATTCTTCCCAGTGATGTACATTTCTCAATCAGTAACCACGTGGTATACCAGCCTTGAGTGTCACATCTCCCAACCATACCAAATGGATCACCTAACTGGAGGTGGGGGGGGCCCCTCAGAAATGAGATTTCGTATTTACTGTAAAATTGCCTTATTTTTTCTTTTGAGGTGGAGTCTCACTCTGTTGCCTGGGCTGGAGTGCAATGGTGTGATCACTGCTCACTGCAACCTCCGCCTCCTGGGTTCAAGCAGTTCTCCTGCCTCAGCCTCCCAAGTAGCTGCAATTACAGGCGCATGCCACCACTCCCAGCAAATTTTTATATTTTTAGTGGAGACAGGGTTTCACCATGTTGGCCAGGCTGGTCTCAAACTCCTGACCTCAGGTGATCTGCCCACCTTGGCCTCCCAAAGTTCTGGGATTAAAGGTACGAGCCACCGCAACTGGCTGAGAATCTTTTTATTTGCTGATTTGTCTCTTGTGTATTTTCTTTGTTCAGATGTCTCTTCAGATCTTTTTCTCACTTTTAAATTGTTTTTTTAATTGTTAAGAATTTTCTGTCTAGTTTAGATATAAGCCCTTTATCAGACATGTGTTTTGCAAATATTTTCTCCTAGTCTGTGGCTTGTATTCTGTCTCTTAACAGTCATTTTATTTTTACTTTTGAAACTAAAGAAGAAGAATGGTCAGCTTTCCGTTATTCTTGTAACAGTAATGGCAGAACCAAGTCTGCTAATGCTACATTGAGCAAAGAAAGTCACCTGGTCAAGTCCAACATTAATGAAATGGGGTAGTACATGCAGGCGGCGTTGGGGTTGGGGAGGGAACAAATGCTTCTTGAGAGTAATATAATCTGCCATACCATCCAGGAACCTACAATGGCTATCTATTACCTTATTCTCTGGTTTGTTTAATGTTCAAATCTTTCCTAAAGATCCTTCAACTTTTCTGGAAGAATCTAATCTGATAACACCATCAAAAACACATTACTTCTTTTGGCATAATTTAAATTGTAAGACATCATTCACATTTATCAATGTTACATATATAAGAACTCACCCACCATATTCCTCCTTGAGGAATTACAGCATGTAATTCTATAACCATTTTTATAATCGTCTAACAATTTTATAATGGATTGGCTGCTATCAATTTTTTAAAAGTCATGGCTTCTCCAGTCATTTCTTGCTTATCAAAATTATTTCATGAGATGGGTCTATCCTTGTATATTTGAAAATGAGGTTTGCTTCCTTCTACTTAAAAAACAACTTGAACATACCTGTTTGGATCACATGGTCTTGTCCTGATAACTTGGAAGAGGTTGCTTCAGCATTATTCTTATTGTTGTGGTGGTTATTATTAACATTGTTTCATATTCCGTTTAAAAAATTAAAATTTTACACAAGACCAATGTCTTCTTTTCAATTCCAGTACAGTCTTCAGAAGTAACTAATGCTATTGGCTTTGTGCATTATAATTTCAGACCATTGTATATGTCTTTAGTTATATGTACAGTATACACACATATGTGTCATATTATTCCATTTTTTCTAGCATTAAACATTGCTATGGAAAACTCTCAGAAAAATATTTATTTGAACAGAACTTTTTCTTTTCTCAGA